TACTAAATATGATTATCTTCTCTGGAGCCCAGATCATCTTCCTTAAAGTTGCAGTGCAGTAGTGCCAATATTACGATATGCTATGCAGTAAAGTTGGCCCTGTGTGTGTTTATTGCCCTTACGAGTTTATAAACAGGCTCCTTGACGATAGGGATTTTTCTTAATCATCTTTGTGCCCTACCCAGCTCCAGCTTCCAGCCACCCAGTTAGTGAAAACTGTACAAACTACATGTTCAAAAATTAGTGTGAAATGAATGCACAGGTGATGAATGAATGGGATTGAAATTAAAGGGTGATTTCGTTAGCAGCGTCTATGACAGCACTGCCTTTCCCCCCACCAGCTGATGGGCTCCGTGAGGGACCAAGGCTCTTTGGTCCTCACTTTGTCCCCAGCACTTGCACTCTGTCAAGCACAAAATAAGCATCGGGAGAATCTTTGTGTCCCCTCGAATGAGTATTTCAGTGTATCAAGAATGGAAGAAAGGCCAAGCGCAGTGGCTCATGCCTGTAATCCCAGCACTTTGGGTCGAGGCGGGCGGATCACTTGAGGTCAGGAGTTATAGACCAGCCTGGCCAACGTGGTAAAACCCTGTCTCTACTAAAAATACAAAAAATTTAGCCCGGCGTGTTGACGGCCGCCTGTAATCTCAGCTACTCGGGATGCTGAGGCAGGAAAATCGCTTGAACCCGGGAGGTGGAGGCTGCAGTGAGCCTAGATCGTGCCACTGCACTCCAGCCTGGGCGACGGAGCGAGAGTCTGTCTAAAAAAAAAAAAAAAAAAAAAAAAAAAAAAAAGAATGGAAGAAAGCAAAACAATCCAAGGCCAAACTGAAGCGAGCTGCCTTGGTGGGGCTCCGGTGCAGAAGCGCAGCGTCGCCTGCTCTTGGGTGCCTAATGAACGACCGGACTCCTGCAGGCGCTCCGCCAACTGCAGCGATCTCTGGAGCCGGCCTGTCCTCCACAGAGATAGGGGGCGCTGTAGCAGAGCGCGGCCGTCGAGTCCGCGTGGTGCCGCTCTCTAGGCGGAGTGGGGAGGCGGCAAGAGGACCTGCGGCAGGCCCTCTTCGGCAGTCTCTCCGGCCCGGTTTCCCTCGGCGTGCTACTGTGCGCTCGATCCAGCACCATGGGGAAGCGGGACAATCGGGTGGTGAGTACTCAGCCGGGAAAACAGTGGGGCGATACAATTCTAACCTGAAATATTTTGCCATTAGGTACTGCCAAAATTATGACATGATACCAAGGAAATTAGAATGTGATCAATATTGTTGAAAACAAAAACAAAAACCTGAGACCAGTTAAATTTAACAAAGGTAATTTGAGCAAGAAAAAGATTCTAGAACTTTTTAATGGATTAATTGTTGTTCTTTCCCCAAGGCCTATATGAACCCAATAGCAATGGCGAGATCAAGGGGTCCAATCCAGTCTTCAGGGCCAACAATACAGGATTATCTGAATCGACCAAGGCCTACCTGGTATTTGTGAAACACTTTACCTATTTATAAGCTGAAATTTTGTTTGTACATTCTATTTTTTAAGGGAAGAAGTAAAAGAGCAACTAGAAAAGAAAAAGAAAGGCTCCAAGGCTTTGGCTGAATTTGAAGAAAAAATGAATGAGGTTTGTAAAAAGTACCTGTTAAAAAAATAGACAGTCTCTGATGGTGTTCATAACCTTTTTGCAGAACTGGAAGAAAGAACTGGAAAAACACAGGGAGAAATTGTTAAGTGGAAGTGAGAGCTCATCCAAAAAAAGACAGGTAATACCACTTTTAGTTTATTGCTATTCTTATTATTTAGACTTGTACTTTTGTTTCCATTTAGAGAAAGAAAAAAGAAAAGAAGAAATCTGGTAGGGTGAGCAAAAATTTTCCATTTTTCTAAACGTTCACAAGCTTTAATTGTTTTGTGCTTGGTCAAGTATTCATCTTCTTCTTCATCAAGCTCTGATTCTTCCAGCAGTTCTTCTGATTCTGAAGATGAGGTAAGGTTTGCTTATAATGGTTCATGAAATAAAAAGCAAATGTTTCTAAAAATATTTTATGTAGGATAAGAAACAAGGAAAACGGAGAAAGAAAAAGAAGAACCGTTCACATAAATCTTCTGAAAGCTCCATGTCAGAAACTGAATCAGACAGTAAGGTAAATTATTTAAATTATTAATATATTGGATATTTAAAATTGATACATATATTTCTTTGTTTAGGATAGTTTAAAAAAGAAAAAGAAGTCAAAAGATGGAACTGAGAAAGAAAAGGTAACTATACTTTTACATTGCCTTAAGATAGTTGAGTCAAGATAAATGTATTTATTTTTCATAGGATATTAAAGGACTCAGCAAAAAGAGAAAGATGTATTCTGAAGATAAACCTTTATCATCTGAGTCCTTGTCAGAATCAGAGTATATTGAGGAGGTAAGTATATGATCAAATCCATTTTCTCTATTTTCTGTTCTCCACAAAAATTTAAACTTTCTAGGTGCGAGCAAAAAAGAAGAAAAGCAGTGAAGAACGAGAAAAAGCAACAGCAAGTATCTCTTAACGTTTTTACAGACAATATAGTAATGTCTAACATGGAATTATCTTTACAGGAAAAAACAAAAAAGAAAAAGAAGCATAAGAAACACAGTAAGAAGAAGAAAAAGAAGGCTGCTAGTTCAAGTCCTGACTCACCATAACATTAAGAAAAATCAGGATTCCCTTATAAAGAAAGTGCAATGTCTGAGGAAATTTCAACTGTGAAAACTACAACATATTTACTAAAATGCATGAATTTTCTTGTTTTTGGAATTATTCCTGGACTATTCAGTAGCCACTCAGATGCCACTGTGTGAAAGGGCCATAAATGTTGCCTGCTGCTTGAACATCTATTTTTTTCTCTTCCAGTGCTTGATAACTCTGGGAGATAATACACTGCAGTCGTACTAGTGGTTAAGATATTTGGGAATAAAATTAATACTTTTGACTAGAAGCGTCTAAGGATAAACCAACAGAAATTGAATCTGGATACATCTTTAAGATGTAATCAGAAATGACCAGATGACTCTAGTTAGAATTTTTGAAGGAGGGATTACATTAATATTTCAAAACCCTTACTCTGTAGATAAGTGTATTTTAATTTTTTCCCCTCGTATACTTTTATTTACCTGGGGAAGGAGCTTTTAGGGTTGGGGGGTGGTTTGCTATCTCTTTAGCTAGCAGAATAGTGTGCCTTTGATCCTCACACATCCTGTATTATGGACACAGTAGCCATGCTTCACGGGGAGGTCAGAGCTGGCTACCAGCAGTCTTGCCCTTTACTGAGCTTAGTGTCATCTTTGGATGCTGTCATATGCTGCTTTGAGTGAACCAGAGAAACAGCCATTTGCAGCATGAGAAAGCCCCAAAAGCTCTGGGATTTACCTCCACTTTAGTAATAATGAATATTTTTTAGCATTAGAATGTGTTATGTCATTTGAATTAATTTTGACTACACTTTGGCTTGGGAGAGGAATTATTTTAAATAGACATTGGTACTTTTTGAACTTGATAGCTAAAGATTCTAAAATGCATGTTTTATACTAAGTTTTAACCAGTCAGGAAAATTTTATGTAACTAGTGATAGTTTATTTTTTTGTATGAATTTTGTTTAGGCTGCAATGTTTAGCTTTTGTTAACTCCTCACTCTTGCTGTCTTAAGTTCATTACTATGTTTAATGGCCTACTTGCCAAGATATTTAGCATGTAAAAAGCAGGGTTTTGATTAAAAAAAAAAAACGGCTTCATATTGAAGCTGAGACTTACAATAACAAGTTGAGTGGCAAGCCTGGTATGCTGTGTCTTATTGCCAGAATCTTAGTAAATGTAATGTTTTAAAAGTTTGTTGTCTTTGTATATTAATAACAAATTATGACAAGTTAAGTTTAAATAAGAGTTACATTATTGCTCTCCCTGTGTCATATTTTACTAAGATTTTGTGCCTCATGTCTACTGCTGAATTGTTTACTAGGAATGTTAAAAGGAATTGATAATTCATTTTCATTTTACATTTTTATATAATCAGGTAACATGACATACAACTTGATGTACAATTTTGCCTGTTACAAAGGGTGTGCTAATTATAGTGGTATATGCACAGAACATGTTGGCATGACAACAGGCTGAATAAATAGCTATTTTACTTAAAAATAGCTGTGTTCTTATCAGCTCCCTTTGGACTGCAAGTAAACTTACAAAGATAAACACTCCTAGATGT